TTAACCTCACAACAACCCACTATGAAAGTTAAATCCCCCGAAAAGGTTAAATAACTTGCCCAAGGTTACCACAGAGCCAATAAGTTTCAAAGCCAGGATTCAAATTCAGACCTGTTTGGATTCAAAATCCTGGCTCAAGAAAAATGTATGTTCACACAAAAACCTGTAGGTGAACATTTACAGCAGCATCATTCATAATTACTAAAATCTGGAAATGATACAAATGTCCTTCAAAAGGTGAGATTTTTTTTAAAACCTGATACATCTATATACAATATTATTTAGCAATAACAATATTATTCAGCAAAAAAGAAGAAAGTGACACAATAATGTGGCCACCTTAAAGGCTTCATACTGAGGGAGAGCAGCCAGTGTGAAAATGTACATATTGTATTATTCCACTTATATGACACTCTGGAAAACACAAAACTATAGAGATGGAGAACAATCAGTGGCTGCCAGGGTTAAGGGTGGGAAAAGAGTGTAAATATAAAGGGGTAGCACAAGGAAGTTTTCTGGAGTGAATGAAACAGCTCTGCATCCTGTGGTAGTAGTTACCGGAATCTAAACATGTTCTAGAACAGTATGCCCCACCATGCCAATTTTATGTATGATAATTTTAAAATTAACTAAACCAGGCTGTTTCCATTGTACTATGATAGATAAAAGGCTGGAGTGGAGAAAGGGGTACGTACATTTGAAGTGACCCAGAGAGGGGTTTTGGTCGTCTTCATACAGCCCCTACTACACAAGCGTGAAATTTCGCTTTCTTCCCACTTTCTCACACGAAAACTCGTGTGTGTGTGTGTGTGTGTGTGTGTGTGTGTGTGTGTTTTCCTCAGCCTTCAGGTGAGGAAAGGGAAAGCTCTCCTTTCTCAAATCAGTTCCCAGAACACACTCGCTCTTGAGCTGGTCTATTTCTTATCTCTCTTCAGGCAAAGTCGTATCCTCCACCTTACCTGCTCCAGCCGCTGTGACATCACGCAGGTTCCGTTCCCTGCACTACCGCTGGTTATGTTTCCTTAGTGACCCTAGGCCTCTTGCAGGAGAGTCCCTGGTCCCAGCCAGCGGGAGCGGCTTCTCCAGTTTGTGGCTCTCGGAGAGTTCGCCTCGTCCCTCCCTCTCAGATAACCACCTATTTCTGACCTCTGGAGGCCGGGCTGAGCCCGGAATTTTATGACCAGCGCCCGCTGGCCGTCGTCACCCTCTAATTTCTCGCAAAACTCCCGGGGACCCTTCTTAATGTCAGTAGCCACAGTCGCCGCCGCTCCTGCGCCTAGAAGCCTTCCACGACCCTCAACCCCACAGAGCCCCGAGCAGGCTCGGGTTCCCGCAGGATACACTGCCCGCCCAGTGGCCTGGAGGGCGCGTCCCGGGCTCCCCTACGCCTTTTGGAATCAGCGACAGACGCAGGTATAAAAGAGAGCCTCCACTCCCACCTCTCCAGGGCTCCCCACCCGCTCCTTCTGGCCGCTTTCTCCTGAAAGAGCAAGGCACCCCTAGAAGCTTCAGGCTCCTCCACAGGCGAGTGCCTACCCACCTATCAGGTAAGACGTGCAACTGACACTCAGCGCGCGGATATCTTGGAAGTAAATAAATTGTGATTTACAGGTTCATAGGTGGAAGAAATTCATCTCCAGATGAGACTTTGGACTTGGACTTGGGACTTTTGAGTTAATGCCAGAATGATGTAAGACTTTAGGGGACTATTGAGCAGTCCCCCAGCCTTGTGTTAAATCATTTCTAATCTGCAGGAACCCCAGCATGTTAATTGAACTTGATCACCCAGTTGAAGGAAGAATAATAGTAGATGTTGGATCTTCAGGAAGCTGAAGAGGGCAGTGCCCAGAAATACCTGTCTTGGTGAGTAGTGTCATAAGAAGACCAGCAATTTGCAGATGACATTTACACTTTAAATGTCTTTCAGATAGGGGGATTTGAGCTGAACCAAAGCATCAACACCAATCAGACTGTTTCCGAAGAACTAGAGTTTTCTGGGTCAGCAATGGAAAGCCTCAGAGGGAATACTGCTCAGGGTCCTACAAATGAAGAAGACTATAAAAACGAAGGCCAATTATCAAGGCAAACAAAATGTCCTGCACAGAAGAAATCCTCTTTTGAGAACACAGTGGTCAGAAAAGTGTCAGTGACACTCAAAGAAATTTTCACAGGGGAGGAAGGCCCTGAATCCAGTGAATTTAGTCTAAGCCCAAACCTTGACGCACAACAGAAAATTCCAAAGGGACATGGATCCCCAATATCTAGGAAAAACTCCAAAGATAATTCAGACTTAATTAAACACCAAAGACTTTTCTCACAAAGAAAACCTTGTAAATGCAATGAATGTGAAAAAGCCTTTAGTTACCAATCAGACCTTCTTGTACACAGTAGAATTCATGGTGGAGAAAAGCCTTTTGAATGCAACAAATGTGGGAAATCTTTCAGCCGAAGTACACACCTTATTGAACATCAAAGAACTCACACTGGAGAGAAACCTTATGAATGCAATGAATGTGGAAAAGCTTTTAGCCGGAGCACACATCTTAGTCTACATCAGAGAATCCATACTGGAGAAAAACCATATGAATGTAGTGAATGTGGAAAAGCCTTTAGCCGAAGCACTAACCTTAGTCAGCATCAGCGAACTCATACTCAAGAAAGGCCTTACAAATGTAATGAATGTGGGAAAGCCTTCGGTGACCGTTCAACCATAATTCAGCATCAACGAATACACACTGGAGAGAATCCCTATGAATGCAGTAAATGTGGAAAAGCTTTCAGTTGGATCTCATCGCTTACTGAACATCAGAGAACACACACTGGGGAGAACCCCTATGAGTGCAGTGAATGTGGGAAAGTGTTCAGTCGAAGCTCGTCTCTTACAGAACATCAGAGAATCCACAGTGGAGAAAAGCCTCACGAGTGTAGAGTGTGTGGAAAGGGCTTCAGTCGAAGCTCATCCCTTATTATTCATCAGAGAACTCATACCGGGGAGAAGCCGTACAAATGTAATGACTGTGGAAAAGCCTTCTGTCAGAGTTCAACTCTGATCAGACATCAGCACCTTCATACTAAAGAGTAATATCTGAGCTTTTATTAATGTTAGCATAAGAACACATATACCTAACCTCCCACCACTGAAATATATATATTTCAAGTATATATATACTTGTTCTAATTTTCTTTTATTAGATACCTATACCCGTTTTAAGCTTTCATTCGTTCTTTCCATCCATCTATCCTTCTTTCGTCTCCCCTCCCTTCTTCCCTCCTTCCCTCCTTCCTACTTTTTCTCCCTCTCCCTGTTCTTTCTTTCTCTTTTCTCAAATAAGTTCACAATAAAACAAAGGGATGACTCAAAAAACATAACATATGAAATCTAATATTCTGAAGGGCTCCAACTTTAGAGTATAAAGCTATCTGACACCTTGTAGTTTCTCTGCTAATCTATTCCTTCAAGCGTGGGTCCCCGAACCACCAGGTTCTCCTCTGTTTTCTAACCACATCAGCCCCTGCACATGAAGAGAAAATCCTGTGTGTGTGTCTTCATACTTGCTGGCTCTAGTACCAGAAGAGAGGGATCTGGCTTCAGAGCAGGACTGAAAACTTCTCACCAGTCTGGGGATAATAGTGTTGAGGCAAATTCATTCTCTTGACTTGCAAAAACAGATTTTTCTCATCTTCCTCCTTCTCTCACCTTTTTTGCAGTAGCATTTTTCCTCAAAGTACAACTCATTTTTTTACTAACGCCTAACTAATCCTAGTGTTATTTTATCATATTTTTACCAAGAATGTTCTAAAAATCTTGGAGACGTTCCTCCATGATCTTGGGAAAAAAAGTTGCCAAATGCTGTGCTGTTTTTTTTGTTTGTTTTTAATTTTCTTTCATTTACAGATTTCATGAAACTTATATTCTGTGGCTTTGACCCTCACCAATCTTGGAAGATTGATCTCTCAAGGACAAACCCAGTGCCTATTTCTCAGTCCTTTTTCTACTTGACATTTGCAGAATTGGCACTTTTTGCCACTGTTATGCCTTAAATCTTGAGCTTCTTTCAGGATCCATGATTCTGTGCTGATCTACACTTTTCCTACCTCTCAGCATTTCTTTGATTGTCAATGATCAGCTCTGTGATTTGGGGCAAGGGTTAGGCCAGAATTATCTCATTTTATCAAGTTATAAAACTTGAGGTAGTGCAACTAGATTATACACTTCTTGAAGACAGAAATCTTGGTTTGTTTGTTGTTTTATTTTTGAGAGAAGGTCTTGCTGTGTTGCCCAGGCTGGAGTGCAATGGCACAATCATAGCTCACTGTAGCCTTGAACTTCTGGGCTCCTGCCACAGCCTCCTGAGTAGCTAGGGCTGCAAGTGTGTACCACCACACCCACAATTTTAAAGTTTTTTTGTGGAGACAGGATCTCACTATATTGGCAAGGCTGGCCTCCATCTCCTGAACTCAAACAATTCTCCCACCTCGGCTTCCGAAAACACTGACATTACAGGTGTGAGCCACCACACCTGCCAGAAATCTTGTTTTTGATTGATATAAAACATCACAAAGTACTGAGTAGACACTAAATGCTCTGTAATTATTGCTCACTGATTCCTCTTTATCTGTAATCAATCAACTTGACTTTATTTGATATGGATTAATAATTGATTTCTTTCTCTCTTTCTACTGCTGCTTCCAAGTTCTTGGTACCTTGTGCCTAGATTACTAAATTGATCACTGTTGACTCACTACCATTATCTAGCTCCTTACTAAACTACTACTTTGTTAAAAAAAAATAGTCGTTTCCCAGTGACCTCTGCCCCAAATGTAAACTTCTTTAACCTAAAGGTCTTTCATAGTTTGATCTACTTACTTACTTCCTTTCTCTTCTCAAAGATAATACATGCGGGCAGGCCTGTTTTGTCCCTACTATACCCTCTTCTCACACTTTTCTTCTTTTCAAACTGTTCCTTGGCACTTCTACATGTCCTACTTTCTTCGTTGTATTCCAGAAACCCTATCCACCCTTTTTTAAAGGCCATGCTCATATCCTGGCTCTGTGACACTTTCAGTCCCCTGCCTTCTTAGAAATCCTTTGTAGTGATGGTTTGCATTATTCTCCTGTATTAGACACCTTCTTTACTGTTTTCTGGTTCTTTCACAAGTACTTTTTTACATAAGCTGTTTTGAAGTTGTAAATCATCCTAAATCTTTTATAAGCCTCATATAATACATAGTACAATGCCAGCCTGGACTCTAGTTTTAATCTAAATACATAGGGTTTAATTTAGCAGCATAATCTTTTTAGTCTTTTGAATGATGAGGTAACCTCATAGGTATTTTGGCCCATTTTGTTTTTCCTTGAATTACATATATAACTGACTATTTAGACTGACTCCTTTAGATCTCCTGGGATGCTGACCTCTTGGCTTTCCAATTCATGAGACTATTGTAAAGAATAAGTGAGTTCATTCATGTAAAGTAGTAAAACAGTGCCTGACAAAAGTAAATGCTCAATAAATTCTAATTGTTATGATTCTAGTGATTCACATCTGCCTATAGCTTTTTATTTTATTCCCTG